CACCAGACCCCTCACCTGCAACAATTGCCTGATGCCTGTTGACCCACTCCTCTTCATCTCTCCCTAACTCCTGCTATTTTCCCACATGCAGTTACATTTCTTCCCTGCTATATCCTAATTTTAATCAGTTGAGAAGATGGATTTGAGACTGATCTCTCCCCCCTAGGCTGTAGCACCCAAATAATGCCTTCTTCCCTGACAATAATGGGGTCTCAGTGACTGGCTTTCTGTGCTGTGAACCACCAGACCTAGACCAAACTCCTGGCATTTCTCTAACAATTTCCCACCACTGAACTAAGTTATAAATTCTGAGGATGGATCCCTGTTTCTTCATTTTAAGATGGGGATTAAAAGGTACATCCTAGAGTGTTATTGTCCGTGTAAAATAGGGCTGTGAAACCCCCTACACCTATGCACAGATAAACTGATGGCCCTGCAAATGCCCAGAGAAGTAACCTTATAAAGATTTAGTGAATGTTTCCCACCATTATTGGAAAATCTGGCTAAGTCAGTAGCTTTGTTTTCATATACTTAGGGGGAAAATCAACAAAAACTTGATGCCCTGTTATTTCCTTCCAGTTTCTTCTGCAACTCTAGCTCCAAAGACTGCAGTTCCTGCAGTATTTTTTTTTTTAGAACACCAGGAAAAAAAGAAAAAAAAACCATGCAAATGTACTATTTCTTCAAACACAACTAGGAATGATTGAACAGCTGGGAGAATATGAAGAAAACCCCTCAGAGAACCAAGGGCAAGCAGTGAGTTCAGATCTAGGCACATGGCCACTAGGAATGGTTCTTCACTGCCACGTGGGCAGCCAACAGCCAGTAGCTAGAGACCAGCCTCGGTCTTCGGCCTGCGGGTTCTGCAAAGTCAGGCTAGCTGGCTCTCCGCCTGCTCCGCACCCCGGCGAGGTTCCGGTGGGGAGGGGTAGGGATGGTTCAGCCCCGCCCCGCTAGGGCGGGGCCTGCGCCTGCGCGCTCAGCGGCCGGGCGTGTAACCCACGGGTGCGCGCCCACGACCGCCAGACTCGAGCAGTCTCTGGAACACGCTGCGGGGCTCCCGGGCCTGAGCCAGGTCTGTTCTCCACGCAGGTGTTCCGCGCGCCCCGTTCAGCCATGTCGTCCGGCATCCATGTAGCGCTGGTGACTGGAGGCAACAAGGGCATCGGCTTGGCCATCGTGCGCGACCTGTGCCGGCTGTTCTCGGGGGACGTGGTGCTCACGGCGCGGGACGTGACGCGGGGCCAGGCGGCCGTACAGCAGCTGCAGGCGGAGGGCCTGAGCCCGCGCTTCCACCAGCTGGACATCGACGATCTGCAGAGCATCCGCGCCCTGCGCGACTTCCTGCGCAAGGAGTACGGGGGCCTGGACGTGCTGGTCAACAACGCGGGCATCGCCTTCAAGGGTATGGGGAGGGGACGTGGCCTCCCCGAAGAAGTATTAACTATGTTCTCTTTCTCTCCTAAAAGTTGCTGATCCCACACCCTTTCATATTCAAGCTGAAGTGACGATGAAAACAAATTTCTTTGGTACCCGAGATGTGTGCACAGAATTACTCCCTCTAATAAAACCCCAAGGTGAGTCTGATGGGAAACAGCGCACCTTCTCTGTCTTGAGTCTTTTCCTCTTTTCCTTTCCCAGCATCCTGCGTACTGTCTGCATGGTCATGCCTCTCCCAAAATCCTTCAGGAGGAAAGTCCAAGCCCTTAGCATGGTTCACAGAGATGTCCATAATCTGCCGCTGCTTAACTCTGGGCCCATTTTAACTCCCCTTCAACGTGCTGAAGGTGCTGGACATGACTATCACATGTCTTTGGTTGTAAACTGCTGTGATAGTTACCCTAAGTAATGGGACAGGAGATGAACCCACCCATTAAATAACACAGCAATTAAGCAGCCACTTTTAGAAAAATTTAAATGTGTGGCTTCGAGTTGGGTACTTGCATGTACAGCTTACTCTCAGCTTTTATCCTGTTTCCCTGTCCTGTCGTCCTGTTAAGTTGTGCTACTTCTAAGGCTCTGGTTCACCAGGACCTCAAAGGGCAGCTCTTCCAAATCTCACCTGACTCTACTCAGCCAAAATTCGAAGGCAGGAATGAACTTCTTCATGCAACTACCACCACACTTTCTATGCGTATTCCTCTTAGAACTCATACCAGTAACTGTCTCTCATATGAAAATTTTCTGCTCCAAAATCCCTGCAAATTTGGCATTCACCTCTCTACGGGATTGTTGCACACCTTTCTACATAATGCTTTGTGGTGTATCTTAGGGAGAGTGGTGAACGTATCTAGCATCATGAGCGTCAGAGCCCTTAAAAGCTGCAGCCCAGAGCTGCAGCAGAAGTTCCGCAGTGAGACCATCACTGAGGAGGAGCTGGTGGGGCTCATGAACAAGTTTGTGGAGGATACAAAGAAGGGAGTGCACCAGAAGGAGGGCTGGCCCAGCAGCGCATACGGGGTGACGAAGATTGGCGTCACCGTTCTGTCCAGGATCCACGCCAGGAAACTGAGTGAGCAGAGGAAAGGGGACAAGATCCTCCTGAATGCCTGCTGCCCAGGGTGGGTGAGAACTGACATGGCGGGACCCAAGGCCACCAAGAGCCCAGAAGAAGGTGCAGAGACCCCTGTGTACTTGGCCCTTTTGCCCCCAGATGCTGAGGGTCCCCATGGACAATTTGTTTCAGAGAAGAGAGTTGAACAGTGGTGAGCTGGGCTCACAGCTCCATCCATGGGCCCCATTTTGTACCTTGTCCTGAGTTGGTCCAAAGGGCATTTACAATGTCATAAATATCCTTATATAAGAAAAAAAATGATCTCTTATCAATTAGCACTCACTAATGTACTACTAATTGAGCAACCTACGCACTCAGTTGACTACGTAAATCTGTCAGGTCTTTTGTGATTTCCTCTGATGCAGGAGAGGAAAAATTGTAATTGATGAAAATAATGAATGAAAATCAACAGATGAATAAATGGTTCTTTATAAGTGTCCATTTGTACAGATTGTTTAGATGCTAAATA